CAAGAGGGAAGGAGGAAGGAGGTGGCCCAGGAAGAAGCAGCAGCACATGCGGAGGTGTGAGCAGAGAAGCCGGCTGGCCCAGGTCTGCTGTATCTCCAGCGGGCAGCCCTGGAAGGTCTGGTTTCAGGAATAGCCTCTTTCCATCAGGGCTCCACCAGGGCACTCTTAGGCCTGGGTTTCAGAGGTGTTTGCCTAGGGTGGTGTTGCATTCAGAGTCCTCTTCTTTAAAAAAAAGTTTTCCATCATCCCTCCCGTTTCCAAATTAACCTTAAAAAGAGCAGTGGTCGGCCAGGTGCAGTGGCTCACGCCTGTAGTCTCAGCAGTTTGGGAGGCCGAGGCGGGCGGATCACGAGGTCGGGAGGTTGAGACCATCCTGGCTAACACGGTGAAACCCCGTCTCTACTAAAAATACAAAAAATTAGCCGGTCGTGGTGGCGCGTGCCTGTAATCCCAGCTGCTCGGAAGGCTGAGGCAGGAAAGTCACTTGAACCCGGGACGTGGAGGTTGCAGTAAGTGGGGATGGCGCCACTGCACTCCAGTCTGGGTGACAGAGTGAGGCTCCATCTCAAAAAAAAAAAAAAAAGCAGTGGTCGTGGATACATGGAGCCCTTTTTAGAATGAGCCTCCCCGTAAACCCCTAGCGACACCCCTCCCATTTCTCCTGCTCGGACTGACTACTAGGAACCCTTGCACACGTGTCCTTGAAGCTGGGGGTGAGCCCACCAGGGGAGCTGCAGACGGCCTCCCCTGGTCGGGGGCTGGTAGACAGCAGGGCTGCGTTTCTCATCACGAGTGTATCTGAGACAGCGCAGCCCCCACCTTTGCCACCACCAAGTGCCACCCTTGTGTCCTGGCTCATGAGGGCCTCTTCCCAGCCCTGGGAAAGCCAGCCACCCTAGGGGTCTGCCTGCCAAGTGCTGCTGTCAGATCGAGCAGGGGCTTGGTGTACCACCAGACCCCCTCTCCAGAGGAAGCTGTGGTCTCTGCTGCGGTCATCCGGTACGGGAGGAGGGGTGTTGAGGCCACTGTGAGGGAGGACCCCTGTGCCATGCCCCTGTCACCCCAGTGTTTCTCCTTTGTCCACACAGCGGTCTGGGTTAGAAACACCAGGGCCCACTGCAACTTTTGTTAGGGCCACTTAGTGCTGGTTGGGAGCCACAGGGCCGTGGCCTTTGTTTCTCCGTGGTGATTACTGCTTGTGCAGCCTCCTGCCAGTGCTAGACCTGTCTGGAAGGGAAGGGCGTGTGCTGTTCCCGTCTGTCTTTGGCCAGAAGAGCCTCCCATTCTTTGCCTTCACCATGTTTGTTTTTTTCTGCACAGGATTTCTCCTGGCTGGGGCACACCCATTGGTGTTCAGTGGAAGTAGAAACAATTGGAACAAACAAAATGTGGAAGCTTAAAGAGAAAAGAAGGAGATGGTGGGCAGGGCTTCCAGGCCACGTGTGATCTGTGGCACTGCTTGGCCTGTGGACTGTGGCCACAGTCGCGTTGCTGTCCCTGGCTCCCTTCTCTTTGAAGGTCTCCTTTGCCAGCGCACACGGCTCCCTGGGCTGGAATGTCTGTTCATTCATCCCTGCAGTTGTTTGCGGATGTCCCGGGGCTAACGTGAGTTAGTTAATGTGAGTGAGTTAAGTGCCGCAGCTCCTGTTTTTAGTGACCACACCGCGTCTCCTCTCTTGGCAGGAAGTCCAAAGCCAAGCCTAATGGCAAGAAGCCCGCTGCGGAGGAGAGGAAGGCCTACCTGGAGCCTGAGCACACCAAGGCCAGGATCACCGACTTCCAGTTCAAGGAGCTGGTGGTGCTGCCCCGCGAGATTGACCTTAACGAGTGGCTGGCCAGCAACAGTGCGCGGGGGCCTGGGGGCGGGCCCCCTCCCTTTCACATCTGGCTCCTTCTCTTCTCTTCCAGCCACGACGTTTTTCCACCACATCAACCTGCAGTATAGCACCATCTCCGAGTTCTGCACAGGAGAGACGTGTCAGACGATGGCCGTGTGCAACACGTGAGTGCTGCCTGGCTACAGCCCACTTTCTCCGCATGCCCTGACCGTGTCTCTGTCTCCACAGACAGTACTACTGGTATGACGAGCGGGGGAAGAAGGTCAAGTGCACGGCCCCACAGTACGTTGACTTCGTCATGAGCTCCGTGCAGAAGCTGGTGACGGATGAGGACGTGTTCCCCACAAAATACGGTTCGTCTCCCCCAGCACTGGGCGGTCATCCTCAGCTTGTGACACGGTGGCCTTCCCCAGGCAGAGAATTCCCCAGCTCCTTTGAGTCCCTGGTGAGGAAGATCTGCAGACACCTGTTCCACGTGCTGGCACACATCTACTGGGCCCACTTCAAGGAGACGCTGGCCCTGGAGCTGCACGGACACTTGAACACGCTCTACGTCCACTTCATCCTCTTTGCTCGGGAGTTCAACCTGCTGGACCCCAAAGAGACCGCCATCATGGACGACCTCACCGAGGTGCTATGCAGCGGGGCCGGCGGGGTCCACAGTGGGGGCAGTGGGGATGGGGCCGGCAGCGGGGGCCCGGGAGCACAGAACCACGTGAAGGAGAGATGAGCCCCCCGGGCCGGACAGGGGCACACGTGTGCAAAGAGACGGTGGTGTGTGTTCTCTCCTGCATCTGCGTGTGCACACATGTGCTGGGCACGCGTGTGGTGAGGTCTGAGAGGGCCCCGGGCTGCACTGGTGTGGGCTGCACAGGCACAGACGCAGACGGCCCCGGCCGTGTCCTGTGGCCCCCTGTCGGATGGATGCGTGCCGTTTGTAGAGAAGAGCCTTTGGGCCCATTCACTCGTTCAGCAGACACGCATGGGACTGATGCTTTGAGTTTTCTTCTGTGGGGTTTTCCTTTCTCTGGTCTCCGTGCAGCCCCTGCCCTCCCTCGGGTGCTGCTGGCCTCAAAGGAGGAACTCGTGGGGGGAGGGTGTGATTTGCAGACCTGGGTCTCTGCTCTGCTCTGGGGGTGGGGCTTGCTTTCACAGAGACCCTCCTTCCCTCTCACCCCTCCTCTCCCGGCCTCGCCAGGAGTCTTGGCTGTTGGCAGCTCAGAGGTGGGGGAGGCCTGTGGTGTGAGGTGCCCTGCACCTGCTCCTGCTCCTGTCACCCCTTCCTGCTGCCTCCTCCATGCCCAAGGAACACCCATGGTGCAGTCCTCAGGCAAGGCCAGGACGGGGCTGAGGCCCTGCGTGGAGATGCTGCACCAGCGGAAGGCTGAGACCCGCTTACCTTAGTTCATCTGTTCACTCGTAATAAAAAGAATTCTCTCAGGTCAGAGCCTGTGTACGTCTCAGCGTCTCGGTGACC